CTAGTGTTTGCAGCGAAAAGGTGGAAGCATGACCTTTTGAACAGCACTCACCAGCTCCCAGGGCCGGTGCCAGGCTCCTGCAGACTGAGAAAACAGGCCCTGCCTTACAGGAACCCCAAGGTGCTCTAGAGAAACCCCAAGGACACAGGTAATCATCACACCCCTGAGGGGCCTGGGAGGCTGTGCCCAGGCACCAGGCAGGGCTGGGTTTCCAACTTCCAGCTGCACTGTGACCTGGAGCACACCCATAACCTCTCTGAGCCCGTCTCTGGCTGGGTCCCACCCCCCACCCCTTGGGTCACTCTCTCTTTTATTTTCCCTTAGGGCCCCTTCATTTCGCCTTACTGTCCCTCCCCTCTCGCACCCTTCCTAGGAGAGGTTTCTGCTACGAAAACTTTCTACCCCATGCACTGGCGGACCTCTGGTGAGCTGCAAGAGGGTCTCTCCTGGGGTCCCAGAGTCCCTGGGGTGGAAAAGAGTAGCCCTTCGTGGAAGGGATAATGCAACCCCGACAGGCCGTGGGAAGAAAGTGTGGCCAGTCCCATTTCACAGAAGAGAACACGGAGGCTCCGGGTAATTCTGGGAGCCACTCACTTGTGTCCCCTCGCTGGGTAGGGGCGCCTGGCTCAGAGGCCCCCAGCAAAGGAGGACAGATCCTAAACCGGACAGCAAGCTGCGTCCAGCTGGTTCTCCCTTTCCGTGACTGCTTCAAAGCTCTTATAAACAAGGTAAGGTTTTCCCCACAAATCGCTTCATTTCTCCACCCGCACCCTACCATGGCCCCGGACCTGCGGTTCTCGGCCCCCCGAGCTGGGCCTGCTGCATCCTAGGCAGAGTTCTAGGCGGCTAGCGGAAGCCAGGCCCAGGGGTCAGCTCAGGCGCTCGGTCCCCCGGGATCCTGCTCCCAGGCCGCAGGGAAGGGGCTCTGGGACCGCAGGGGCGGGGCCTGCGGTAGGTGGGCGGGGCTGCGGCGCCCTCTTTCCCGTCTGGCTTCTCTTTTCTGTCCTCTTTCCTGTCTGTCTTCCTCTTTTCTGTCTGGCCCGCGGCCCCGCTGCCTGCCCTGCTCCAGGCTCCACCTGCGCCGCCGATCGCCCGGGTATCGCGGGGGCCCAGGCCAGCTGAGTCCGTTTTCCGCGCCGGGGTGGCGCCCCTCCAACCGTCCTAACGCCGGGCCGGCAGCAAGGAGTAAGTCTGCACCCCGTAGGGACAGTCGCGCTTATCTCAAAACAACAAAAGTGTTCCTTTGCAGGTGTTCCTGGGACCTCAGAGACCAGGCTCAGAGCCTGACATCCCTGCGAGGGGACAGCCTCATCCGCCCAGGCCAGTGGGGGTCTCTACAAGTGCCCAGGCTCAGGTGCAGCCCCCAGCAATGCATCGCCGGAGACTGGCCCTGGGTCTGGGGTTCTGCCTGTTGGCGGGCACAAGCCTCAGTGTCCTGTGGTGAGTCTGCCCCACGGAGCTCCCCCTGTCTCCAACAGATTTTTTTTCTTTTTTTTATTCACAGGGTGTATCTTGAGAACTGGCTGCCAGTCTCCTATGTCCCCTATTATCTCCCCTGCCCAGAGATCTTGTAAGTATGGGTGTGGCTAGGAGAACTGGGGGTGATGATGGCTCTTTCTTGCCTCTGCCACCAGCAACATGAAGCTGCACTACAAGAGGGAGAAGCCACTCCAGCCCGTGGTATGGTAAGGAGACTGGCATTTCCTCTTTTGTGGCCTCTCCTCCATCACTGGTCCTTCTTGGTTGCAGGTCACAGTACCCTCAGCCCAAGCTGCTGGAGCACAGGTAGGTGTCATGGAGAGGCCTGATGGGGGCGGCCAGGGCTGGGATGAGACTTAGGCTTTCACAGGGGAGGGTCTCAGTGCCCACGGCCCCCCTGCTGCCAGGCCCACACAGCTGCTGACACTCACACCCTGGTTGGCGCCCATCGTCTCCGAGGGAACCTTCAACCCAGAGCTTCTGCAGCACATCTACCAGCCACTGAACCTGACCATTGGGGTCACGGTGTTTGCCGTGGGGAAGTGAGTAGTGGGCTGGGGAAGGGGAGGGAGGTGTAGCAGTGGGTGACCGGGTGATCATCACTAGGTACACTCATTTCATCCAGTCCTTCCTGGAGTCAGCCGAGGAGTTCTTCATGCGTGGGTACCGGGTGCACTACTACATCTTCACTGACAACCCTGCAGCCGTTCCCGGGGTCCCGCTGGGTCCCCACCGGCTTCTCAGCTCCATCCCCATCCAGGGTCACTCCCACTGGGAGGAGACATCCATGCGCCGGATGGAGACCATCAGCCAGCACATTGCTAAGAGGGCTCACCGGGAGGTGGACTACCTCTTCTGCCTTGATGTGGACATGGTGTTTCGGAACCCGTGGGGCCCTGAGACCTTGGGAGACCTGGTGGCTGCCATTCACCCAAGCTACTACGCCGTTCCCCGCCAGCAGTTCCCCTATGAGCGCAGGCGTGTTTCCACTGCCTTTGTGGCAGACAGCGAAGGGGACTTCTATTATGGTGGGGCAGTCTTCGGGGGGCAGGTGGCCAGGGTATATGAGTTTACTAGGGGCTGCCACATGGCCATCCTGGCGGACAAGGCCAATGGCATCATGGCTGCCTGGCGGGAGGAAAGCCACCTGAACCGTCACTTCATCTCAAACAAGCCGTCCAAGGTGCTGTCCCCCGAGTACCTCTGGGACGACAGGAAGCCCCAGCCACCCAGCCTGAAGCTGATCCGCTTTTCTACACTGGACAAGGATATCAGCTGCCTGAGGAGCTGACCACGGAGCTGGGGGTTGCCATGGATGGGGACCCAAAGACCTGCAGCCACCAGTGCTTCACTAGCGTGCAGACCAGCCCTGTCCCGCCTCCCTGTCAGTCAGGCGAATTCAACCGGAAAAGGGACGTGGAAAGGCCACTGTGAACTGCAGAGGGCTGTGCACACAGTAGCACACAGGATCTCACAGTAACGCGGCATGGGAACAGTGAGACAGGGGGAGGGGAGGCGCAGTTACAAAGGCAGGGCCCGGCAGGCTTGCCACGTTCTGCAGCCGTGCCTTTGCGGGGCAGGCTCTGAAGCCTCAGCCCGACTCAGAGTGCCTGAACCCTGCCGCGCCAGTCCCCCGTTTATTGCATATTGCCCTTAACGTAGCATTTCTAATACCCTGGTGTGAAGGCGCCCTAGACCCCTTTTCTCTGGTCACAGGGGTCCTGGGTCCTTTGATGTCTCCCAACCACATGTAGCCAATTCCTCACTCAGGCCCCCAGAGTGAGCCTTTGAAATGGAACAGGTCTAGGCTCCCTCGGTTTCCTGCACCCCAAAGTGAGCCGCACTCTCAGGGGACTAGCCACCTCCTTCTTAAGAGGGTTTGGGGCAGTTTATAATAAAGGGGGCGTGTGCTCAACCCTAGCTAGGGTGATTTTTTTTGTTTTGTTTTTGTT